GGGGCGTTACCTAATTCTTCCAGCTTAATGAAAATCCTAATGGGGGCTCTTGAGCTGTTTGCTCTGTCTTGCTCCTGCTCTGTGAGTTGTACTTTCGCTTCAATAAATCTGTCTATTCCTTACTCCGGTTTTTTCTTTTGTTTCTTTTCGTTGCTTTGTTCTTTTGTTACTTTGTGCATTGCATTTTGTTCAGTTCTGTGTTCAACAAGCCAAGAACCTGGGCAATCCACGGTCAAGACCTTCCATCCAGTAGCAGAGGCAGGAGGATCCCTTGATGCCAAGAGTTAGAGAGCAGCCGGGGCAACAAAGTGAGACCCTGTCTCTACTATCTATCTATCTATTTTTTAATTATCTGGGCATGGTAGTGCATGCCTGTGGTCTCAGCTACTCCTCAGGCTGAGGTGGGAAGATCCCTTGAGCCCAGGAGTTGAGGCTGCAGTGAGCTATGATGGCACCACTGCACTCCAACCTGGGTGACAAAGCGAGATCTTGTCTCTAAATTAAATTTAAAACAATACCACCAAAACAACAACAGGCTGGGCGGTGGTGTCTCACGCCTGTAATCGGAGCACTTTGGGAGGCCGAAGTGGGAGACCATTTGAGGCCAGGAGTTCGAGAGCAGCCTGGGCAACACAGACCCCACCTCTACAAAAAAATAAAACTGGCCTTGGTGGCGCGCGCCTGTAATCCTAGCTACTTGGGAGGCTGAGGCAGGGGGATTGCTTGAGTGTCGGACGTTGAGGCTGCAGTGAGCTGAGATCGCGCCACTACACTCCAGCCTGGATGACAAACTGAGACCCTATCAGAAAAAACAACAACAACAAAAAAACAGTGCCCGCTCGGTTTTTCCTGAAACGCGCAGCCCTCGCCTGTAGCCAGGAGAAAACTCCGCGAGCCAGCAAAACACAAACTCGGCCAGGAAACAGACAACAAGGCCACCCGGGGGTGCCTGAAGAGGACGCTGCGAGGCGGATTCTTTTTCCGGGCCTGCGGCGAGTGCTTCCGGGGCGGTGGCGACGGAGGCGGAAGTGCGGTGTTTTAGCCGGTGGCTGCTGTCTCTGGGCGGGCCGTGGGAGGCTCCCGAGGTGGGGGCCGGGGCGGGATGGCTGCAGCGGCGGCCGGGGCCGGGAGCGGGCCCTGGGCGGCCCAGGAGAAGCAGTTCCCGCCGGCGCTGCTGAGTTTCTTCATCTACAACCCGCGCTTCGGGCCGCGCGAAGGACAGGTATGCGGAGGGGGCGGCGCGCGGGCGGGCGGTCATGTTGTGCTTCTGTTTCCTCATGTTTCAGGAGGAAAATAAGATTTTATTTTATCATCCAAATGAGGTAGAAAAGAATGAGAAGATTAGAAATGTCGGATTGTGTGAAGCTATTGTACAGTTTACAAGGTAATACCTCTAAGTGTGCCTTTAGCGTTCAGTTGTCCCAAACATATTTTTTTAACCTTTGTAGGACATTTAGCCCATCAAAACCTGCAAAATCTTTACATACACAGAAGAACAGACAGTTCTTCAATGAACCAGAAGAAAATTTCTGGATGGTCATGGTATTTACACACACAGTGTATCTTTCTGAAATATTGTATAATTTCAGTTTATCAAACTTTGTAGGTTGTTCGGAATCCTATAATTGAAAAACAGAGTAAAGATGGAAAACCAGTTATTGAATATCAAGAGGAGGAGTTGTTGGTAATGTGTCATTGTTTGTTTATTTATTTATTCTGAGCTGTGTGCTGTGTTTTCGCGTCTGCAGGACAAGGTTTATAGCTCGGTGCTGCGGCAGTGCTACAGCATGTACAAGGTAAGCGTGGCGTTCTTTCTCAACTCAGAGTCATTTTTTTTTCTGCAATCTTTTACCTCACTAGCTTTTTAATGGTACATTTCTGAAAGCCATGGAAGACGGAGGCGTCAAGCTTCTGAAAGAAAGATTAGAGAAATTCTTCCATCGGGTAAGTATTTTGAATTTCATTTATAACTTTACAGTAAATTTTATGCCTTATTTTTTTTCCACAGTATTTGCAAACGCTACATTTGCAGTCATGTGACCTACTTGACATTTTTGGTGGAATCAGCTTCTTCCCGTTGGATAAAATGACTTATTTGAAAATCCAGTCCTTTATTAATAGAATGGAGGAAAGCCTGAATATAGTCAAATACACTGCTTTTCTCTATAACGATCAGCTCATCTGGTAGGTACACCCCGAGGCATGGTATTAAAAGAACGTTTAACCCAGTGCTTTTCTGTTGTTGCAGGAGTGGATTAGAACAAGATGACATGAGAATTTTATACAAATACCTTACCACCTCCCTTTTCCCAAGGCACATCGAACCTGAGGTATGATGGGTACCATAGCTGCACACAATTACTAAGTCATTCTCAACATTAAATGTATTTGCAGTTAGCAGGAAGGGATTCTCCAATAAGAGCAGAAATGCCAGGAAATCTTCAACACTATGGAAGGTAGGACTTCTGTTCTTTGATTTATGATACTGTGAATCAAGTCATGTCTGTTCTTGCTTTTAAGATTTCTTACCGGACCCTTGAACCTCAATGATCCAGATGCAAAATGCAGATTCCCCAAAATTTTTGTAAATACAGATGACACTTATGAAGAGCTCCATTTAATCGTTTATAAGGTAACAACTGTTTTCCTTCCAGCGTTAATGATTTCATAACCTCTGGTTTGTTCTGTCTTCCCAGGCCATGAGTGCGGCTGTGTGCTTTATGATCGACGGTGGGTACGCGCCTTTGTCTGATTTCAGCCTATCTTACTGGTATTTTTTGTCATGACTTGCCAGCCTCTGTCCACCCAACGTTGGATTTTTGCCGAAGACTGGACAGCATCGTTGGGCCCCAGCTCACAGTGCTGGCCTCTGACATCTGTGAACAGTTTAACATCAACAAGAGGATGTCTGGGTTTGTACTTTGCTTTCGGTTCACTTTCAGGCAGTGCTACTGTCTTCGTGACATGTTTTCACAGGTCTGAGAAAGAACCCCAGTTTAAGTTTATCTACTTCAACCACATGAATCTCGCCGAGAAGAGCACAGTTCACATGAGGAAAACGCCCAGCGTGTCGCTCACTTCCGTGCACCCGGATTTAATGAAGATTCTCGGTGACATCAACAGTGACTTTACCAGGTGATTCCAGCCACTTCTCCAATCAGGCGTCCCGAACAATTGCATTTTGACCCTCGTCTTGCAGAGTGGATGAAGATGAGGAGATCATTGTGAAGGCCATGAGTGATTACTGGGTTGTTGGAAAGAAGTCTGATCGGCGGGAGCTCTATGTTATTTTGAATCAAAAAAATGCAAACCTGATTGAAGTAAATGGTAAGTAGGATTTGGTATTTCAGGAGAATTTGCTTCCTTCCTCACTGTTGTGTCCTTGTTGCAGAAGAGGTCAAGAAACTTTGTGCAACGCAGTTCAACAACATCTTCTTCTTGGATTGACGGATGACGGCTCACCGAGAGCATATCTAAAAAACACTCTGCAAACATTTGGTCACATGCAAGTTAGTGGTCATATGACGGACTGCATTCAGGACAAGGGTAAAGCAATACTTGCTTTGAAGAATCAGATTTCGACTCGGTCTGCTGATCTGAGGTTTTTAGATTTTAAATATTTATGTGGAATTAATTAAAGGTAGTTGGCTATATCGCTATCATTTCATTCTTTTGACATTATTTGAATATTTTACTGGAAAATAAGACTAATAAATTGTTAAAAGTTTTTAAAATTCTGGTTTGGTGTTGAGTCTCTCTCCTGCTG